CTCTTTCTAGGCTTTATGGCTCTATTTTGTTTGTTACTGAGGGGTAAAAGATAAATGTTTACCATCACCTAGAATTGGGTTCTGGCCTCTAAAGGAACCTGAGGCTTAGATGAATTATTGGCTTTGGAAGCTGGCCTTCAAATTACTGCGCTAATTTATATTTTTCATTAAAAACTCAGCTTGCCTCTTCTATATAGCTGTCTTCCCTGGCCCTGAAACCCTAGTGTTTCGCCATAAAAGATTTTAAAATTAAGGGGTCATAATTCCCTCCCCATGATGTGTGGATTAATGGTAAGAAGATGCACAGAACATAATATTCTTAGGTTGAACGAAATAAAAGTAAAGAGTTGGCTCTGTTTCTCACCTTTGAAGCACAAATCAAGAGATACTATGATGAAGCATAGTTTTTCTTTATATAGGTGTGTAGAACTTTACCATAAAAATCACTAGTTCAGCCATCAGGAGATCTGGATCCTAGGCTCTTCACTGTCACCAAGATGCTGTGACCTCTAACCTTGTATAGAAGTTTGCTTTGTACTTTGCGAGGTTGAGCATTAGAGAGGTAAGGAAAGTGCCTAGCATCATACCTGGCGCACAGAACCCAAAACGGTAGGTATCATGTAGCAGTTCTGAAAATCTAGCCCATCAGGATGATGCAAATGGGTACTTTAGGCAGTGAGAAGGGGAACCACATCTTGACACTTCCAGTCGAAGGAAGAGTGCGACTGCGCGGCAGCAAAGACTACGCCTCCCAGCGTGCTTTGCGGCGGGCCGGCCCGCTTTACCCAGAGTCGCCCTGCCGCAATCGCGCGTCTTTCCACCGAGGCCCCGGATGTAGATTCCCTCCCCCGTTCAGTGGTCGTGGCCTCACAGCGACTCTAAGACTTGGGGCTCTCTCATTGGCTGTAACTCTTCCACTGGATTGGTAGCAAAAAAAGAGGCGGTGCCCAAGGCGAAAGGCTCTGTGACTACAGCCAATCAGAATCGAGGCCGGGCTTTGGCGGGAGGTGGGAACGCTGTGGCCATTCGGATTTGGCGCGAGCGCGGCTGGAGTTTGCTGCTGCCGCTGTGCAGTTTGTTCAGGGGCTTGTGGTGGTGAGTCCGAGAGGCTGCGTGTGAGAGACGTGAGAAGGATCCTGCACTGAGGAGGTGGAAAGAAGAGGATTGCTCGAGGAGGCCTGGGGTCTGTGAGGCAGCGGAGCTGGGTGAAGGCTGCGGGTTCCGGCGAGGCCTGAGGTGAAGTGAAGGGAAAAGAGCTGAGCTCGCTGGAGGTCTGAGGTCGGGATCAGGGAAAGGGCAGGTGCCCTCGGGACTAGTTGTCCTCTTATTTTTTTTAATCTAGCTGTGCTGTCGTCATGCCTCAAACCCGATCCCAGGCACAGGCTACAATCAGTTTTCCAAAAAGGAAGCTGTCTCGGGCATTGAACAAAGCTAAAAACTCCAGTGATGCCAAACTAGAACCAACAAATGTCCAAACCGTAACCTGTTCTCCTCGTGTAAAAGCCCTGCCTCTCAGCCCCAGGAAACGTCTGGGTAAACCATCCATTATATCACTTTTTCACTAGAGTGACTACATTTTTATTTTATTGTGTTTCAGGCGATGACAACCTATGCAACACTCCCCATTTACCTCCTTGTTCTCCACCAAAGCAAGGCAAGAAAGAGAATGGTCCCCCTCACTCACATACACTTAAGGGACGAAGATTGGTATTTGACAATCAGCTGACAATTAAGTCTCCTAGCAAAAGAGAACTAGCCAAAGTTCACCAAAACAAAATACTTTCTTCAGTTAGAAAAAGTCAAGAGATCACAACAAATTCTGAGCAGAGATGTCCACTGAAGAAAGAATCTGCATGTGTGAGACTATTCAAGCAAGAAGGTTTGTTCTTACATGGCAACTGTTAGTGCAGCTGTGTCTAATTGACCTTTTATGTCTGGCACAGGCACTTGCTACCAGCAAGCAAAGCTGGTCCTGAACACAGCTGTCCCAGATCGGCTGCCTGCCAGGGAAAGGGAGATGGATGTCATCAGGAATTTCTTGAGGGAACACATCTGTGGGAAAAAAGCTGGAAGCCTTTACCTTTCTGGTGCTCCTGGAACTGGAAAAACTGCCTGCTTAAGCCGGATTCTGCAAGACCTCAAGGTACATTGAGAGTCTGAATTATGATACTCTTGAATAACTCCCATATTTGCATTTTTTTTTCCAGAAGGAACTGAAAGGCTTTAAAACTATCATGCTGAATTGCATGTCCTTGAGGACTGCCCAGGCTGTATTCCCAGCTATTGCTCAGGAGATTTGTCAGGAAGAGGTATCCAGGCCAGCTGGGAAGGACATGATGAGGAAATTGGAAAAACATATGACTGCAGAGAAGGGCCCCATGATGTAAGTATTGTTCTGCTTCATGTTGCTCTGTGAATATGGATACTAACTGTTTCTCTTTTTATAGTGTGTTGGTATTGGACGAGATGGATCAACTGGACAGCAAAGGCCAGGATGTATTGTACACGCTATTTGAATGGCCATGGCTAAGCAATTCTCACTTGGTGCTGATTGGTTAGTGCTCAATTGTTAATGTTACATGGTGGCCAATGATCAATGTTGTTGATCTCCTCCTTAGGTATTGCTAATACCCTGGATCTCACAGATAGAATTCTACCTAGGCTTCAAGCTAGAGAAAAATGTAAGCCACAGCTGTTGAACTTCCCACCTTATACCAGAAATCAGATAGTCACTATTTTGCAAGATCGACTTAATCAGGTCAGTGCCAACTATTTTGCCAAATTATGTGTTCAAACTGTCATCTTCTATGTCTTGTCTGAAGGTATCTAGAGATCAGGTTCTGGACAATGCTGCAGTTCAATTCTGTGCCCGCAAAGTCTCTGCTGTTTCAGGAGATGTTCGCAAAGCACTGGATGTTTGCAGGTGAGTTACGGCTCTGTTGCATTCTTTTATTAGAGGCTCTGTTCTGCTACTTTTTTACGCTCAGAAAGGAGGACTTGTTTCTCAGTGGGGAGCTCTGGATTTCCACCGTGTTAATGTCTGAAACATTATCAGTCCATTACCTACAGAGGGAGAAACAAATGAGATGTTGCTGGCACTCCCTGTGGTGATTATAGATTGGTTAATTACATTTGTATTGACTAAATTAATTTTAGAAATTTTTTTTATAGGAGAGCTATTGAAATTGTAGAGTCAGATGTCAAAAGCCAGACTATTCTCAAACCACTGTCTGAATGTAAGTAGTTTATCTCCTTCCTGTCTTCCTTTATCGAATTAAGCTTGGCTTATTTACTTTATAGGTAAATCACCTTCTGAGCCTCTGATTCCCAAGAGGGTTGGTCTTATTCACATATCCCAAGTCATCTCAGAAGTTGATGGTAACAGGATGACCTTGAGCCAAGAAGGAGCACAAGATTCCTTCCCTCTTCAGCAGAAGATCTTGGTTTGCTCTTTGATGCTCTTGATCAGGCAGTTGAAAATCAAAGAGGTCACTCTGGGGAAGGTAAGTTGGGATGGAGCAGATGGAACGGAGGTAGCAGCGTTTGTTCTCCCTTGTTTCCTACCAGTTATATGAAGCCTACAGTAAAGTCTGTCGCAAACAGCAGGTGGCGGCTGTGGACCAGTCAGAGTGTTTGTCACTTTCAGGGCTCTTGGAAGCCAGGGGCATTTTAGGATTAAAGAGAAACAAGGAAACCCGTTTGACAAAGGTACAACTGCTTTTTTGTGACAGTGTTTTTAACAGTGTGAAAAATCCTTTTCTCTTCTTTCCAGGTGTTTTTCAAGATTGAAGAGAAAGAAATAGAACATGCTCTGAAAGATAAAGCTTTAATTGGAAATATCTTAGCTACTGGATTGCCTTAAATTCTTCTCTTACACCCCACCCGAAAGTATTCAGCTGGCATTTAGAGAGCTACAGTCTTCATTTTAGTGCTTTACACATTCGGGCCTGAAAACAAATATGACCTTTTTTACTTGAAGCCAATGAATTTTAATCTATAGATTCTTTAATATTAGCACAGAATAATATCTTTGGGTCTTACTATTTTTACCCATAAAAGTGACCAGGTAGACCCTTTTTAATTACATTCACTACTTCTACCACTTGTGTATCTCTAGCCAATGTGCTTGCAAGTGTACAGATCTGTGTAGAGGAATGTGTGTATATTTACCTCTTCGTTTGCTCAAACATGAGTGGGTATTTTTTTGTTTGTTTTTTTTGTTGTTGTTGTTTTTGAGGCGCGTCTCACCCTGTTGCCCAGGCTGGAGTGCAATGGCGCGTTCTCTGCTCACTACAGCACCCGCTTCCCAGGTTGAAGTGATTCTCTTGCCTCAGCCTCCCGAGTAGCTGGGATTACAGGTGCCCACCACCGCGCCCAGCTAATTTTTTAATTTTTAGTAGAGACAGGGTTTTACCATGTTGGCCAGGCTGGTCTTGAACTCCTGACCCTCAAGTGATCTGCCCACCTTGGCCTCCCTAAGTGCTGGGATTATAGGCGTGAGCCACCATGCTCAGCCATTAAGGTATTTTGTTAAGAACTTTAAGTTTAGGGTAAGAAGAATGAAAATGATCCAGAAAAATGCAAGCAAGTCCACATGGAGATTTGGAGGACACTGGTTAAAGAATTTATTTCTTTGTATAGTATACTATGTTCATGGTGCAGATACTACAACATTGTGGCATTTTAGACTCGTTGAGTTTCTTGGGCACTCCCAAGGGCGTTGGGGTCATAAGGAGACTATAACTCTACAGATTGTGAATATATTTATTTTCAAGTTGCATTCTTTGTCTTTTTAAGCAATCAGATTTCAAGAGAGCTCAAGCTTTCAGAAGTCAATGTGAAAATTCCTTCCTAGGCTGTCCCACAGTCTTTGCTGCCCTTAGATGAAGCCACTTGTTTCAAGATGACTACTTTGGGGTTGGGTTTTCATCTAAACACATTTTTCCAGTCTTATTAGATAAATTAGTCCATATGGTTGGTTAATCAAGAGCCTTCTGGGTTTGGTTTGGTGGCATTAAATGGCAATTTGTGACTGAGACACCAGAGGGCACCCTTATAACATTGACTACTTTGAAAGGGGATGCTTGAGGCTGAGGTAGTTTTGAGGGAAAGGGGGAAGTTCTAGTTTGATTTGTTTGGGAGATTGCTGTCCTTTCATAACTGAAGCAAATGCTTGAAATGTAAACCATGTGTGATACGAATGATCTGAGAGCCAGTGACCAAGTCTGCTTTTCCCTGAGCTCTCCTGCTGCCGCCTCTACCTTTCTGACATGGCCTTCCATTTGGAACTTGATATGTGTACAAGTGATCTGTTGGCCACTGTTTCATTCATCCTGACCACTGTATCCGTGTAATGTGATCTGAGCTACAACAGGTGGTATGGGATAGAGGCAAGGAAAGCAGAGAGAGCCCTCTGAAATGAACACTACCCACTGGTGTGTGTAGCACATGATAGTCTGTAGGCATGAGTCTGAATGTTGTTCTCACACTCCTTTACTAGAGTATTCGTTCCCTCTGAAGGTAGTTTGAACATGGAAACACAGTTCTATACCTAGAAGGTTGGAAAGTGTCTGGGACTATAAGGGTTAACATGCATAATTGCAAAGATTGTCCGAAGGCTGATGGAAAGCAGAGACTGAATGGGATTGAGAACAGATGCGAAGCTTGATTTAAATTACATTTTATTGGATGCTGCAGCCTTAAGAGACGTGACTGCTTTACAGTTTGTTTCCACACTGTGGGCAGCTGCTGTCTGTTCTGTGTCCACAGTAGGATCCTGCCCAATAAGGAGCAGCCTCCCCACCTCATTGTGTTTGAGGCTTGGCGCCTTCCTCTTAACTGTAGGGCTTGAGTCAGGAACATGGCTTGACTCGCAGTGGGGCTGCTATGTATCCTCCCTGGCTTCCAGCCAAAATCACATTGGTAGATTCAAAGGGGCCAAATTTCTTTCCCCTCTATCTTTCCCTTTCCCCTGGTTTTGGAAATAGAGTTTTCTGTCTACTGATTTGTTAGTTTCCTTTTCTTCTCCCCTCACTGTCAATTTCTAGGTCATTGCTGCTCTTAAGACTTTAGCAGTTGGAACAGGGTTGGTTCTGTCAATGATGCATGAAGCAGACTTAGTGTCCCTGCTTGGCTTCTGCTGCCCTTGTGGGAGCAAAAGCTGATATATGTTTGTCAGTAAAGTCTTAAGTGTAATTCAGACTGCTGAGGAAGAAAGCCCTTTCCTTGCTGGCTTTTCTCCCTGAAGCTGAGAGCTTCAGGAAGGTGGTAGGAGTTTTAGTGGGATGGGATGGGATGGGCTTGTGGTTAGCAGTTTTTGCCAGGATCATAGGCTGCTTCACTTAGAGTAGTGGCAAAGATGCTGACCTACATTCTTCCTTTTGAAGGTGATGGAGTGTGTGTCTATATCCTGGTTTATCTCTCTCCCCCACCCCAAGGAAGCTGATTAAGCTTCCATAGAGTGTTGGGTGTTGCCATGGAAAGAGCATAGACAAAATAAATTGTGTGTTTCAACCCCAGAGCTGCCACAGATGTTTCTGGCTCAATGGAG